CATAATAACCTTAGGAGGTAGGTTCCATCATTATCTTCATTTACATTTGAGGAGACTGCAAAGTCCCGAAGAAATCTTACACTGAACCACGGGGAAAAGAACTCTGGTCTGAACCCACAAGTCAAAGTATGTCTGAGGGTTCTCAATTCCAGCAAGGGAAGGGAGGGGGTTAAAGAGTAGAACTAACTTACATGGGAAGCTTTGCTGCCTGGGCAAGCAGCTTCTGGTGGATTTCCTGAAATTCAGCAGGGTGGGGCCGCCTCTCCAATCAGACTTCACTTTACTATACTATGGGGTCATTAAATAGAGGAGCCAGGAGTTCAGGACTCCCTCCCTCTTCTTCAAAAGGAAAACTGGGTGTGGGGAGGGTACATTACCTCACAGAATATTGGAGAAAGCCTAAATGTGTCCTCCAGTGATTCATTTGGGTGGACTACTTTCACACCAAGCTAAACTCAAAAGTTCGGAGTGGGGTCATCAGGGCCCCTCCCTCCCTGAGTGCAAGAAACATTTCCTCTTTTTAAAGTACAGGCAGAGTTGGAATCAAACTCCTTCCAAACAGGAAATCAGCAAGATTCTAGGTAAAACTGATACCTTACTTTTAAAGGTCAAGCTCTTTCCTTCACCAAGAGCGTGTTTCCTGAGCACCTACTATGTGCCAGGCATGTGGTAGGTAGTTGTTATGAATCTTGATGTGCCCTGCGCTCTGCAGGGGGGCGGAGGTGGAAGGGAACACAAAGAAAGAACAGATACCAACACTGCCACCCCCGCCTCCCCCCACCCCCCCCCACACACTCATTTGGCAAAGCTTACAGGAAAAAAAGGGTTTTAGGGGGCTTGTGGTGGTTTTTTTTTCCCTAAAAATAATAGAAATGGTAAAAAGAGGCTTCGGACCCCTCGCGTGAGTCCCTTAAAGTGACTGGATTGAGACCTGGGCAGGGAAAGTGGGAGGCCCGAGCGAGGGGGAGGGCGCAGGCAGTGGGTGGGTGACAAGGTGCAAGGGCAGCGCCGGCTTCGGATCGGGAGTTGGCCGTCAGCTGCGCCAGAGGCAGGTGCCAGCGGAGAGTGGGTGGGGGTGCCGGCGCCAGGCCAGGCTCGGGGAGGCCCCGCGCTACCTCTGCCTCTAGGAGTCCAGGCGCACAGACAAGCTCCCCGGAGCCGCTCCTGCTTCGCCAACTCCCCACTCGCGCCGCCCGTGCCAGCCGCCGGCACTGGCGTCTCCGCCGCCCGCAGGAGGAGTCGCGGGAGCACTAGCAGCCGCCGCCGAGCGACAGCATCCTCAGGAGAGACGCCCCGGGCTTTGCAGCCGGCGGCCTCCGTCCGCCCTCCGCGGTCGCCCCCCGCCCCGTCGCCCGTCCGCCCGCGGTGGCAGCCGGCGCCGGCGCCCCGGGGCCCTTCACCTGCCGCGAGCGTCCGGGCGGGCGGGCGCACGGGAGAAAAGGCGCAAGAAGCGGGCACCCCGGGAACCCCATTCCCTCGGCTCACTCGGCGCGGAGAAGCGACGCCCGCTGACTCCGAGAGCCCCGGTGCTCCGTGCACCTGGTCCCCAAGTTGAGGAGCGACACCCCTCCACAGGGGACTAGCCCGCGCGGGGAGCATTCCGGTCTCACTGACCCCGGCCCACCCGCGGGACTCCAGGCACCTCTTCTGCCCGCACCCCGCGACCCCTCCCGGGACCCCGGAGACAGCCGGCCTGCCCCCGGCGTCCCCCTTGGCCAGCACGCCATGCCGGGGCTGCGCCGGGACCGCCTACTGACTCTGCTGCTGCTGGGCGCGCTGCTCTCCGCCGACCTCTACTTCCACCTCTGGCCCCAAGTACAGCGCCAGCTGCGGCCTCGGGAGCGCCCGCGGGGGTGCCCGTGCACCGGCCGCGCCTCCTCCCTGGCGCGGGACTCGGCCGCAGCTGCCTCGGACCCCGGCACGATCGTGCACAACTTTTCCCGAACCGAGCCCCGGACTGAACCGGCTGGCGGCAGCCACAGCGGGTCGAGCTCCAAGTTGCAGGCCCTCTTCGCCCACCCGCTGTACAACGTCCCGGAGGAGCCGCCTCTCCTGGGAGCCGAGGACTCGCTCCTGGCCAGCCAGGAGGCGCTGCGGTATTACCGGAGGAAGGTGGCCCGCTGGAACAGGTGAGGACCCCGCCCGGGACGCGGGAGAGCGGGTAAGTCCTGAGAAAAGTGTTTTCTTCCCCAGGCCTCAGTTCCTGCTTTTGAAAGGAAGAGGGGGAGTCTGTGACCCCTGAGGCCTCCTTGCAACTCTGTTTTCCAAGCTTTGCACATCTTCCGAATTTCTTCTTCAAAGTCTACCCTAATGAAATATCAGACAATTTTCCAAGTGTGCTTCATGAACTTCTGGGAGGTGCTTCACAGTTTCTGCAAATGATTGATTGAATTTTCACTTTGAAAAAATATACTTTAAGGTAATTTTTATATAATTTAAGAAAACCTACACTCCTCTAATGAACAACTATCTGGCTCTTTCAGGCGACACAAGATGTACAGAGAGCAGATGAACCTTACCTCCCTGGACCCCCCACTGCAGCTCCGACTCGAGGCCAGCTGGGTCCAGTTCCACCTGGGTATTAACCGCCATGGGCTCTACTCCCGGTCCAGCCCTGTTGTCAGCAAACTTCTGCAAGACATGAGGCACTTTCCCACCATCAGTGCTGGTAAGGTTCATGGGATCAAGCAAGGGGGGACTGAAGTTCTCATTGCCCTTCTCCTCCTTTGCAGATTACAGTCAAGATGAGAAAGCCTTGCTGGGGGCATGTGACTGCACCCAGAGTAAGTGACCTAGCCCCACCCCCACCCAGCCTGCATGGTTAACTCACCCTTCTGCCTTTCACAGTTGTGAAACCCAGTGGGGTCCACCTCAAGCTGGTGCTGAGGTTCTCGGATTTCGGGAAGGCCATGTTCAAACCCATGAGGTAAGTGACTGCCTTCCTCCTTTCCACACCCAAGTCCAGGGCGTGATTCCTTCCTTCCTTCCAGACAGCAGCGAGATGAGGAGACACCAGTGGACTTCTTCTACTTCATTGACTTTCAGAGACACAATGCTGAGATCGCAGCTTTCCATCTGGACAGGTAGGGTCTGGCCCCATGGAGATGGCATTGCCCCTCAGATGGAACAGAGCTTCCTCTCTTGCAGGATTCTGGACTTCCGACGGGTGCCGCCAACAGTGGGGAGGATAGTAAATGTCACCAAGGAAATCCTAGAGGTCACCAAGAATGAAATCCTGCAGAGTGTTTTCTTTGTCTCTCCAGGTAGAGTACTGGCCCGAGTGATATTCCGGGTCCTTACTCCTCCTCTCTCCTCCCCATCCTCCAGCGAGCAACGTGTGCTTCTTCGCCAAGTGTCCATACATGTGCAAGACGGAGTATGCTGTCTGTGGCAACCCACACCTGCTGGAGGGTTCCCTCTCTGCCTTCCTGCCGTCCCTCAACCTGGCCCCCAGGCTGTCTGTGCCCAACCCCTGGATCCGCTCCTACACACTGGCAGGAAAAGAGGAGTGAGTTGGTCCCCAGGCCACACAGCCCAGTCTTTCCAGCCCCAGGACTTCTTCTCCCCCTCAGGTGGGAGGTCAATCCCCTTTACTGTGACACAGTGAAACAGATCTACCCGTACAACAACAGCCAGCGGCTCCTCAATGTCATCGACATGGCCATCTTCGACTTCTTGATAGGTAGGTCCCCACACGCAGGCCCCCAGCAGAAGTGGTTCCAGCTAAGTCCTCCCCTCCTTCACAGGGAATATGGACCGGCACCATTATGAGATGTTCACCAAGTTCGGGGATGATGGGTTCCTTATTCACCTTGACAACGCCAGAGGGTGAGCTTCCCCACGTGTGTTCAACAATCCCCGGCCACCCATAAAAGCCTGTTTCTCCTCCTAGGTTCGGACGACACTCCCATGATGAAATCTCCATCCTCTCGCCTCTCTCCCAGTGCTGCATGTAAGTTTTCCTGCAGCAGATAATACGGGCAACTTATTTGGTTCCTGTAACTTTGTCTTTTCAGGATAAAAAAGAAAACACTTTTGCACCTGCAGCTGCTGGCCCAAGCTGACTACAGACTCAGCGATGTGATGCGAGAATCACTGCTGGAAGACCAGCTCAGCCCTGTCCTCACTGAACCCCACCTCCTTGCCCTGGATCGAAGGCTCCAAACCATCCTAAGGACAGTGGAGGGGTGCATAGTGGCCCATGGACAGCAGAGTGTCATAGTCGACGGCCCAGTGGAACAGTTGGCCCCAGACTCTGGCCAGGCTAACTTGACAAGCTAAGGGCTGGCAGAGTCCAGTTTCAGAAAATACGCCTGGAGCCAGAGCAGTCGACTCGAGTGCCGACCCTGCGTCCTCACTCCCACCTGTTACTGCTGGGAGTCAAGTCAGCTAGGAAGGAAGCAGGACATTTTCTCAAACAGCAAGTGGGGCCCATGGAACTGAATCTTTACTCCTTGGTGCACCGCTTCTGTCGTGCGTTGCCTTGCTCCGTTTTTCCCAAAAAGCACTGGCTTCATCAAGGCCACCGACGATCTCCTGAGTGCACTGGGAAATCTGGGTATAGGTCAGGCTTGGCAGCCTTGATCCCAGGAGAGTACTAATGGTAACAAGTCAAATAAAAGGACATCAAGTGGATACCTGACTTCTCAGGATCCTTATTCTAGCTACAAGTCAAAGATAACTCCTGGTCCAGACAAAACACCTGGCCTATCACAAGCTGACTAAAAATCTGCACTTTGGGCCAGCGCAGGCAACAGTAACTCTGACAGGTTCAAATTAGACCTCACACTTTCTACTCATATTCTAGTCACTGGACCCATCTGAATCAGTAATCCCTACTGCCCGGTCCTGGAGTAACTTCTTAGAGATATTATAACAAGTGGCAAAAATAAAAGAGGGATTTGCTAAGAATATCAGAAAAGGAGTGTTCCAATTTGAAGAGTATTACAATTGAAATAACATCAAATATGTCACACTAAGCAGCCAGTAACAGAATAAATAATTACAACGAAGGAAAAAAAAAGGAAAGTCCTCCAAGGTCAGGATGGCATGGGAACAGGCCTAGCAGGGACACAAGCCTGGAGTAAGGCAGGAAAAGAGCCAAGGCTGACTACAGCCCACCAACCACAATCTTCTTCCCTAAGACCCCAGGATTGTCCCCGGCCCATCCCCAAAAGAAGAAAGGGGCTATGTGGAAAGGTGAGGCCCTCTAGATGCCCCTCCCTGTGACGGCTGGCTCAAAAAAGACTAAGTCAGGTTTTTTATTGAAGCCTCCCTTAGAAGAAAGTGTAGTAGGGATTCCTTGTCTCCTCTACCTTCTCCCTGACTTGTTGATATCTGAAACTCCTTTTAATAGGAGGCTTTGTTTCTTATTCCATAATTAATGACCGAAAACACAAAGGACAGTAAGGTCTTCATTCCATGGAGTGACTAGTCAGTCAACAAAAGTAAAAATGCCTCATTTCATCAAATCAACTTTTCCAGTAAAGGCCAGAGTTCAAATACTGTAAGCATGAGAATAGAATGGAGCTGTCACTAAAGAGAGTACAAGGTCAAGAACCAGAAATGTCTCCAAGCTTTCTGCAGTGTGAGCAAAGATAGCCTCGACTGGACAAATAACACTTCTGACCCCGTGGTACCCCCACATGACTGGTATGCTGCCCCTGGACTTTGTGTCTCTCTAAAATCACTACCATTCACTGAGATCTGACCAGGTGAGGCACTCACCAACGCTACAGAAGCAACACACAGGTTTCCAATCCTCTCAAACACAGATACAACCCCCATCCTCCAATGTGCATGGAAGAACTTTAAATCTCAGAGAGAGTAAGCAAAATCACACAATTTAGTGGTTTAGACCTATTCCAAAGTCTTCTTTTCACTGTAACACAAAACCCAACAGTATCCCACCCAATTTATGAAGTCAAATTTGTTTGCTTAAAAAAAAAATCAGCTGGGCATGGGCTCACACCTGTAATCCCAGCACTTTGGGCCTAAACAGGCAGATCGCTTGGTCTCAGGAGCTCGAGACCAGCCTGGGTAACATGACAAAACCCTGTCTCTACAAAAAAATACAAAAAAAAAAAAATTTTTTTTTAAATCAACTCTTTAACAGAGAAACCTTAATCCCAAAGATTTCCTTAACTGTTGTGGCCCTACTGCAGCATAGGGCTCCCCACTTCATTCACTGTCTCTCCTGCTTCAAGATGTTTCTTCCCTGTGGATGAAGAACCAGGAGATCACACACAGAAATGGGAAAATATCTGGGTAAAAACATTCAAAGAATAGCACAAAATGGTTTGGGACTTCCAAATAAGACTCTCAGGAAAGCAGGCTACAGCTCTACCTCAAAACCCGCCACCTCCTATAACGAAGGACTGGTTTTCCAATGGCCTATATACACATTTTGCTGCACTCTACAAACAGAAAGCAATAGGCTTGAATTTCACCATGATATGTGGTACACCTACCTTATTATTCACTTATCTTTCAACCTTCCATTACTTTTTGATTAGTAACAAAATTAAGACTCATTTCTCAAAAATATCAGAAAACCAACCGTTTCATTCTTACTCGAGTTCTTCCAGCATGTTCATTTTGAACTGTTTACCTCCCATGAAATAAAAAGTCTCTTGACTCTGAGAACTTTTCAAGTTACTACTGACAGCAAACTA